TGAACAGATAATATCTGAGAAACTCCCCAGACTGATCAAAGACATCCAGTCACAGAGTCAAGAAACTAGGAGTCCTAGAATAAATAAGTAGAAAGCCACACCTAGCAACTCAGCTGTCAGCCTAATTGAACTTAATATGCCCTTTCTTCTCTGGCTGCCTGTAAATCACCAATTTTTCAAATGCTGTTAGAACCAGCTGTACCATCCTGCTGGGTCCTTCATTCCTGGCTTGAATGTGATCTTTGACCCTGTATTTATTTTATACTTGCGTGAGTTATGTTTTTAAACTTTTTGACAACTATACTTTGAATATACATGAAACATAGGATTCATAAGACAATACTTTTTTTTTCTTCTTGCTGTACGTTTTCCGTACTATGTTACTCTTTCCATTTTATTAAAAATAATTCTGGCCATCATCTACGAAATCTGGTCTCAACCTGCAGTTTGAAATATCCTGCCTTGGCAGACGCGGCAGGGAGGTGCGTGGAGGGAGAATTGAATTAAAAAAAAAAACAACAAAACACGAATATTTAGATTTCTTTGTTCAGCGGCCCCCCTCCAGGGATCAGATGACTGGCCCCCCTCGCTCCGAACTGACTCCGGGATCAATCCGGAAGGCCATTGGGAGAAGCCGAGGGCAGCTTAGCCACGGCCGGTTCCCGTTCCCTCCAGGACGCGAGGGTCGCCTTGGGTGGGGAACCGCGACCGGGCGAGGACCTATCCCGGTGTGGGGCTTCCCGATTTCGAAAGAATCTCGCTGCACCCCCGCCCAGAGTTCAGACCAAGCGAAAAGTTATTTGAGAGGCCTCGGGGGCGCGGGGTGAGGAGTCGTGGCGGAGGCCTTGGTCGGGGCGCCGTGGATATCCCCGAGTCACCGCGTCCCTCTCCTGCAGCTCCCGCGTCGCTGGGAGGAGCGAGGGAGCGAGCGGGAAGGGGTCTAGCTGGCCTTTGCTCGGCCCTCCCCAGCGCCCGGCTTTGAACCCGCCCTGCACTGCTGTCTGGGCGGGTCCGGGGACTCAGCACTCGACCCAAAGGTGCAGGCGCGCGAGCACAACCCATGGCTGCGCTGGGCTGCGCGAGGCTGAGGTGGGCGCTGCGAGGGGCCGGCCGTGGCCTCTGCCCCCACGGGGCCAGAGCCAAGGCCGCGATCCCTGCCGCCCTCCCCTCGGACAAGGCCACCGGAGCTCCCGGAGCCGGGCCTGGTGTCCGGCGGCGGCAACGGAGCTTAGAGGAGATTCCACGTCTAGGACAGCTGCGCTTCTTCTTTCAGCTGTTCGTTCAAGGCTATGCCCTGCAACTGCACCAGTTACAGGTAACCCGCGGGGGCATCGCGTCCTGGGGATGCCCAGTTATTCAGTTTTGATTGAACTCCACAGGTGCTTTACAAGGCCAAGTACGGTCCAATGTGGATGTCCTACTTAGGGCCTCAGATGCACGTGAACCTGGCCAGTGCCCCGCTCTTGGAGCAAGTGATGCGGCAAGAGGGCAAGTACCCAGTACGGAACGACATGGAGCTATGGAAGGAGCACCGGGACCAGCACGACCTGACCTATGGGCCGTTCACCACGTGAGCTGGGGCCTGAAGGGACTGGAACAGGGTATCTTTGTGCTGTTCCTCTGCGTCCCTGCAGGGAAGGACACCACTGGTACCAGCTGCGCCAGGCTCTGAACCAGCGGTTGCTGAAGCCAGCGGAAGCAGCGCTCTATACGGATGCTTTCAATGAGGTGATTGATGACTTTATGACTCGACTGGACCAGCTGCGGGCAGAGAGTGCTTCGGGGAACCAGGTGTCGGACATGGCTCAACTCTTCTACTACTTTGCCTTGGAAGGTACCCTTGCTGGGAGAGGGGCTGGGGAAGGGGCCTCCTGTGATGGCCTCTGTGCACTACTCAGCTATTTGCTACATCCTGTTCGAGAAACGCATTGGCTGCCTGCAGCGATCCATCCCCGAGGACACCGTGACCTTCGTCAGATCCATCGGGTTAATGTTCCAGAACTCACTCTATGCCACCTTCCTCCCCAAGTGGACTCGCCCCGTGCTGCCTTTCTGGAAGCGATACCTGGATGGTTGGAATGCCATCTTTTCCTTTGGTGAGGACTCCCAGATGGGGCCCAGGGAAGAGTTGTCCTTTCCTCTTCTCTGTTGCTTTCACAGGGAAGAAGCTGATTGATGAGAAGCTCGAAGATATGGAGGCCCAACTGCAGGCAGCAGGGCCAGATGGCATCCAGGTGTCTGGCTACCTGCACTTCTTACTGGCCAGTGGACAGCTCAGTCCTCGGGAGGCCATGGGCAGCCTGCCTGAGCTGCTCATGGCTGGAGTGGACACGGTGCGTGAAGGGGGAGGGTGAGACCAGGGGCCGCCCTCACCTGATCTCCCACTCTATCTTCTAGACATCCAACACGCTGACATGGGCCCTGTACCACCTCTCAAAGGACCCTGAGATCCAGGAGGCCTTGCACGAGGAAGTGGTGGGTGTGGTGCCAGCCGGGCAAGTGCCCCAGCACAAGGACTTTGCCCACATGCCGTTGCTCAAAGCTGTGCTTAAGGAGACTCTGCGGTAGGACAGAATGCTGTTCTGGGGGGCACAGGAGAGCAGACTCCAGACATTCTTTTCCCTGCAGTCTCTACCCTGTGGTCCCCACAAACTCCCGGATCATAGAAAAGGAAATTGAAGTTGATGGCTTCCTCTTCCCCAAGAACGTGAGTGGGGCTAGAGAGCCCGATTGCCCAGGAGGCATTCATGCTGCCCAATCTTCCTTTATAGACCCAGTTTGTGTTCTGCCACTATGTGGTGTCCCGGGACCCCACTGCCTTCTCTGAGCCTGAAAGCTTCCAGCCCCACCGCTGGCTGAGAAACAGCCAGCCTGCTACCCCCAGGATCCAGCACCCATTTGGCTCTGTGCCCTTTGGCTATGGGGTCCGGGCCTGCCTGGGCCGCAGGATTGCAGAGCTGGAGATGCAGCTACTCCTCGCAAGGGTGAGCTGGGAGAGGCTAGTAGGGTGTGTGGGCCACCCAACCACATGTGCTCTTTACCCCCCAGCTGATCCAGAAGTACAAGGTGGTCCTGGCCCCGGAGACGGGGGAGTTGAAGAGTGTGGCCCGCATTGTCCTGGTTCCCAATAAGAAAGTGGGCCTGCAGTTCCTGCAGAGACAGTGCTGAGCTGAGTCTCCGCCTTGCTGGGGCTTGTCCTAGAGGCTCCAGCTCTGGCACAGTGGTTCCTGGCTGCTGCCATGTCTCAGATGAGGAGGGAGAGAAGGAGGCCGCCAGACTCGAGAGGTGGGAGGAACTCCTTGCACACACCCTGAGCTTTTGCCACTTCTATCATTTTTGAGCAACTCCCTCTCAGCTAAAAGGCCACCCCTTTATCGCATTGCTGTCCTTGGGTAGAATATAAAATAAAGGGACTTTTATTTCTTATTGGAGACCTTTGTCATTCTTTTTGACTACCCAGCAT